AGGTTAAGAATGGATGTTTTATCCTAACTGAGCAGAAGGCAGGCGGGCAGGGCTCTCCTTCCCTGAAGAAAGGAGGGGGAACATTTCCCCTGGTGAGCGCAGTCCCACTTCTCCTAGGGAAGGACCCCACGCTCGGGGCCCCACTCCTGCTGGATGTCCAGGCGGCCTTGGGAGGCCCAGCCCTGGGCCTGCCTGGGGCTTTAACCATTTATAGCACTCCTGAGAGCCGGACTGCCTCCTACTTGGGCCCGGAAGCCAGTCCCTCCCCCTAAGACCCCGCGCCTCTGAAGGGGCTTGGAACCAGTCCGCCGCTGCACATCCTTCTTGGCTTCCTGGCGCCCCCTATCGGGGGTGAGCGAAGCCCCCACTACTAAATGGCCTCTCTCCACTACCCCGACTATCCCTGCACATAAACTCCGTTTTTTTTTTTTCTGTTTCTGGTCTCTTTTCTCTATCGACCAGGGAGCACAGGAGTTATGGGTGGGGGGTGATTTTGCATTTGTAGAAGCGTCCAGATACTAGGTTTTTAATAGAGGAACCCCAGGAGGGTGGAGGTGCTTGGGGATCCGGTGCCTAGCTCCCTTGCTTAGGCCCGGGTCCAGGGCTGGCGCGGGGCCGCTGCAATCTCTGGGAAGCGGGGGCTTCTGGGTCGCGCTCAGCTCTGCAATGCATGCGTTCTGTGATCCTGGTGAGTTGGTATCCTTCTCTGAACTTCCTCTGTGACAGGCAGAGAAGAGGGGTCGATGACAAGATAGATGGAAAGCACCTGGAAATTGGCAGGCCCTGAGTGGGCGCTGGACGTGTGGGGCCGCGGGCCGAACTGCCCCCTCCTGGCCTCATCTCCTGGTGCGCCCCGGGTGGGGAGGGAAAGCTGACTACATGCACGTCCCCAGCCAGCGCGCGGCCTCCGCGGTGTGGCTCCTAGTGCCCGGGGAAGAACCCTCACCCTCCCTATTCCCAGCAGCCCTGGCCGCCCCGCCCCCGCCGCAGCTGCTGCACCCACCCCCACCCTGCCCGGCCCTTTCTGCACCGTCATCTCCTGCCCCGCCGAGGCTTGACCCGTGAGTGGGGACGCCCAAAACGGGCCAGACCGATCTGCACCCTCCCTGTGTCTGTCCCGAGTAGGTGCTGTCCCCCTCTCCCTTCCTTTGCCCACCGATTGGAGGGACACTCTGGAAAACTCAGTTGAAGAAAGCGGAGAGTCTGCGTGTACACAGTGCAATGATGTCAGTTAATGCACTAGTGAGGGCATGTGTTGTTCACGGTACACAGAAGAAGGAACCACCAGCCCTTGGGACACTTAGGCATTGGTGTAGACAAGGGAACATTTGAGTCCTGGACGATGGATAGGTCCACGGAGCGGAGGGAGGAGAAAAGGATTCCAGTCTTAGCGATCAGCATCAGCAAAGGCTCCGAGGTGCCAGAGGCATAGTGAGTTCTCCGATCCCTGGCTGGTGGAGGGAAGCTGGGAAGGGCCTGGCTGTCCAGGGTGGTGGGAGGAGGCTAGAGTAGCCAGACCAGATATTTTGGGTTGTCTCTGATGGGCAGTGGGGTGTGGGGGGGAGGTAGATAGGTATTTAGGATGGAATTCTGCTAGACAGGAAAATATAGTTCAGTTCCTCATAGTTCAGGCTGGAGCAAGTAAGATTCCAGTTTTACCACTGAATCTCTGAGCCTGTCTCCTCATCTGTAAAATGGGAACAGCAATCCTAGCCCAGAGGGTTGTCAAAGTCACTGTGCTATCGGGCCTGGCAGAATGGGAGTGAGAGGGGCTCAGAGGGACTGTTACAGGACATGAGGTGACGATGGTGGGGTGGCAAGGCAGGAGCTGATGGAGACTCACTGAGAAGTGGAGAAGCAAGATTCATCACATACGGGACATAAAGGGAGATGGAGGGGCAGGGGGTAGTCCTGGTCTCGGCCTGGTGGGGAAGGGCTTCAATGGGAGGAAGCCAGGGTGTGAAGTGACGGGGGAGGTATAGTGTGACACCAGAGGGTACTGAGAAAGACCTGGGAGGCAGGATGGCGGCTAGGACTAAATCCTCTCTCCCAGAGAAGGCCGAGCCTCCTAGAGCCAGAGAAGGAGGCAGAGGAGGGACAGCAAAGGGAAGAAGAGATGGGAGGATGCCGTGTGAACAAAGCCAAGGCGGGGAGGAGAAGAAGTTATTATCAGGGTGGGGGTGGGCTGAGGGCATGGTTCAAGGCCTGATGTCTTTGCCTCCTAATGCCGGGGGTCTTGCTGGCTGGGTCAGGCCACTCACAGGAATGGGCCATAATCCTTGGTTGACAATAAATGGACAAAGCAGCTGGGTGCGGTGGCTCATGCCTGTAATCCCAACACTTTGGGAGGCCAAGGTGGGTGGATCACGAGGTCAGGAGTTCGAGACCAGCCTAGCCAACATAGTGAAACCCCGTCTCAACTAAAAACACAAAAAATTAGCTGAGCGTGGTGCGGGCACCTGTAATCTCAGCTACTCGGGAGGCTGAGGCAGAAGAATCGCTTGAACTCAGGAGGCAGAGGTTGCAGTGATGAGAGAATGTGCCACTGCACTCCAGCCTGGGCAACAGAGTGAGACTCTGTCAAAAAAAAAAAAAAAAAATGGATAAAGCAGATTGACTCTCCCTAATAGCCGCTGTTGGTAGAGATAGTCTCTCAAGAGCCAGGCATGGTGGTTCACATGGTGGTTCACAAAGTGCTGGTAATCCCAGCACTTTGGAAGGCTGAGATGGGAGGATTGCTTGAGGCCAGCAGTTCGAGACCAGCCTGATCAATATAGCAAGACCAGGACAGGCGCGGTGGCTCACGCCTGTAATCCCAGCACTTTGGGAGGCCAAGGCAGGTGGATCACGAGGTCAGGAGTTCAAGACCAGCCTGGCCAACATAGTGAAACCCCGTCTCCACTAAAATAAATAAATACAAAAAATATATATAGCAAGACCCCACCTCTAAAAAAAAAAAAAAAAAAAAAGGCTGGGCACGAGAATCACTTGAGCCTGGGAGGCGGAGGTTGCAGTGAGCCAAGATTGCGCCACTGCACTCCAGCTTGGGCAACAGCGAGACTCCATCTCAAAAAAAAAAAAAAAAAAGTCTCTCAAAATAGTGCGATCCATGGAGGAAAATCAGTCCAAGTTCGGCAAGTATTTGTCGGTATCCTGTATGAGCTAGGCCTTGGGTACTTCAAGATCAAACAACAAATGTCTGTAGGTAATTCCCAGGTCAGCAGGGAGCCAGGTGGGTCAGCAGAGAGACAGTCACATTAGGAGTTAGGGCTTCAGTAGGGAGACAGGTGGGTCTCAGGTGATGTCAAGAGATCTTGGTCAGAGCTAGGCCTGAAGAAGATTCTGGTATCTCTGCTCAGGAATCAGGGGACCAGGAAGGGCCAGGAGACTACATTGGGGTTGCACTATGGTGGTGGTGTTGGTGGGAGGGTGTAGAGGCGGGGCTTGTCCTGGAAAGTTGGATATCAGGGTCAAGGTAAGGGGAGAGGGGCAGGGAGGCTCTCAGCACTTTGTGCTCTGGGTTCAGAGGGGACTGGAGGATAGAGTATGGAAGCAGGGAGCTCTGATCCTGGGTTCTGCAGGGCCAAAGCAGGAGGCAGAAGGCTGGACTTAGTAAGTGGTGAGGATGGTGAGAGAAATATTCAGCAGTCAGACTGGAAAGGACTTGTCTGCAAGCTGGGTGTGGAGTATCAGCATCAATCCTAGGTTTTTCTGCCTGGTTAGGTGGGGAAGCAGATTTGAGAGAAAGACCTTAGTTTGGATAAACGGGGTCTGAACTCGCCTCGGATTTGCCGGGGGTGGAGCTCAGGACGTCCTGGTTGGGGAGGGCATTCAGAGAGTAGATGCCAGTCCTGGGAAAGGCAGGGGAGGAGAGGAGAGCCACGGCTGACGCTTGGGGACAGAAGGAGGAGCCTGAGGAGGAGACAGGACAGAGCGTCTGGAGAGGCAGGAGGACACCGAGTTCCCCGTGTTGGCCTCCAGGTCCTGTGCTTGCGGAGCCGTCCGGCGGCTGGGATCGAGGTGAACTTAAACCCCAGCCTGGGTGTTCACTGCCCCATTACTTCTCTCCCCTTTCCCCATGCAGCCCCGACAATGGGCAACGCGCAGGAGCGGCCGTCAGAGACTATCGACCGCGAGCGGAAACGCCTGGTCGAGACGCTGCAGGCGGACTCGGGACTGCTGTTGGACGCGCTGCTGGCGCGGGGCGTGCTCACCGGGCCAGAGTACGAGGCATTGGATGCACTGCCTGATGCCGAGCGCAGGGTGCGCCGCCTACTGCTGCTGGTGCAGGGCAAGGGCGAGGCCGCCTGCCAGGAGCTGCTACGCTGTGCCCAGCGTACCGCGGGCGCGCCGGACCCCGCTTGGGACTGGCAGCACGTGGGTCCGGGTGAGCGCGCGGGGCGGGGCCTAGGGCAGAGCTTGAGCCTCAGTCACTCCCACTTCCGCCCCAGGCTACCGGGACCGCAGCTATGACCCTCCATGCCCAGGCCACTGGACGCCGGAGGCACCCGGCTCGGGGACCACATGCCCCGGGTTGCCCAGAGCTTCAGACCCTGACGAGGCCGGGGGCCCTGAGGGCTCCGAGGCGGTGCAATCCGGGACCCCGGAGGAGCCAGAGCCAGAGCTGGAAGCTGAGGCCTCTAAAGAGGCTGAACCGGAGCCGGAGCCAGAGCCAGAGCTGGAACCCGAGGCTGAAGCAGAACCAGAGCCGGAACTGGAGCCAGAACCGGACCCAGAGCCCGAGCCCGACTTCGAGGAAAGGGACGAGTCCGAAGGTGTGAGTCCGCCCAAACCCTGAGCCGGCTTGACCTCTTTGACCACTGTTCCCGTCATCTCTAGATTCCTGAAGGCCAGAGCTCTGACAGGCGGTGCCCCGCCCATGCTGGATAGGACCTGGGATGCTGCTGGAGCTGAATCGGATGCCACCAAGGCTCGGTCCAGCCCAGTACCGCTGGAAGTGAATAAACTCCGGAGGGTCGGACGGGACCTGGGCTCTCTCCACGATTCTGGCTGTTTGCCCAGGAACTTAGGGTGGGTACCTCTGAGTCCCAGGGACCTGGGCAGGCCCAAGCCCACCACGAGCATCATCCAGTCCTCAGCCCTAATCTGCCCTTAGGAGTCCAGGCTGCACCCTGGAGATCCCAAACCTAGCCCCCTAGTGGGACAAGGACCTGACCCTCCTGCCCGCATACACAACCCATTTCCCCTGGTGAGCCACTTGGCAGCATATGTAGGTACCAGCTCAACCCCACGCAAGTTCCTGAGCTGAACATGGAGCAAGGGGAGGGTGACTTCTCTCCACATAGGGAGGGCTTAGAGCTCACAGCCTTGGGAAGTGAGACTAGAAGAGGGGAGCAGAAAGGGACCTTGAGTAGACAAAGGCCACACACATCATTGTCATTACTGTTTTAATTGTCTGGCTTCTCTCTGGACTGGGAGCTCAGTGAGGATTCTGACCAGTGACTTACACAAAAGGCGCTCTATACATATTATAATATATTCGCTTACTAAATGAATAAGGACTTTCCAACTGCGTTTCTGAGTTTTACAGATGGGAAAACT